TTACTTTCAAATTTGGGGGTCTTTACCGTTGTCGAGAACAGGGGAAACATCCTGAGGGGATCGGCTCCATCCTGCAGTTAGCAAAGAGGAACCGCGCGCCCTCGAGTCCTCGCGCTGGAAACCGGGCGGCGGCGCCAGGGTGAGCACTCCTTGCGTTCGCAACGTGCTTAATTAGCGCCTATTTACAAAACGCAGCTTTTATTTGAGCAAACATCATAAAGCTTTCATCAGGATAATCTCACGTTATACAATCTGGAGGCACAGCAACTCCCCCCTTCCTCCCCGAGGATGGAGCAGATAAAGGACTCTCTTTATTATCATAATTATCGTGGTTGTTATTTTGGTGCGCGCTGGCAAAGTGTGTAAATAGGTGCGATGATTAAGAATGTCATGAAAAATGAGAGACGGGATCGCTCACGGGAGGGCCCAGCCCGGGATGGGGGAAGCAGCAGCCTCCCCGCCCCACCCGGTGCGCGGACCTACAGCGAGCAACCCGGCGGGTTTCTGGCGGCGGGCAGGCGCTGCCAGCTCCCAGCCTTCGCCCCGGGGGTGGCTCCGGAGGGGCAGGACCCTGCCCCCAACTCCAGGACCCTCGCCCGGACCCCAGGCGCAGCCGGAGCACCCAGCGCTGGAGTGAGCCGCAGGCAGGTTGGTTCCATGGCAAATACAGTAAAAGAAATAAAGCGCCCCCGGCCCAGCCGTGGGGGTGCGGGCCCCGGAGGCTACCCTTCGAGGTGGCCTCGACAAGGCTGCAGGGCCCCAAGGTCCGAGCCTTGGAGGTGCCATCCGCCCGTCTCAAGTTTGCGCGGCACGGGCTAGGCATGCAGGCTCCGGCTCCCCGGCCCGCGCGCTCCGACGGTGGCGCCCGCAGCCCGCTCGAGGCCAGCTTGGGTGGAAAGGGCGGGGCCCCGCTTTCGCCCCACCCCCGCCCCGCTCAGCCAATGGCCAGAGGCGCCCAGCCCCACGTGAGGCGAGCCGGGCCAGGCGGCAGGCAAAATGTGAATGAGAAAGAGGAGCGCGATTTAAAGGTGCTGGCTGCGCCCGCCGGAGATAAGTACGCCGGCTTCGCGCGCTCCCCAGCGGCCCGCGGGAGGCGACGGACGGCGGGACGGACGGACGGACGGCAGCTTACCGGGGCCGAGGGCCAAACCCGCGAAGCGCGCGGGCTCCGACGGGCAAGCGGCGGACGGGGGCTCCGGCGAGCCCTCGGGGCCCGGGCGCCCTCTCCACTCCGGGGCGCACGGCCTCACCCCGCACACCCCCTGCACCCGCCCGGCATGCAGCGGGCCCAGGACTGAGGGGCGGAGGCGTCTGCTCTCCGGGTCCCGCTCGGCCCCTGCCCGGCGCTCCCGGCGGTGCTCCCGGCGTCCGGCGGGCTTCCCGGCGGCGGCGCGGCGCGGGGACTTTTCGCCTCTCGCTGGCCTCTACCGAGCGCGTCTATGAGCGCAGCGTTCCCGCCGTCGCTGATGATGATGCAGCGCCCGCTGGGGAGTAGCACCGCCTTCAGCATAGACTCGCTGATCGGCAGCCCGCCGCAGCCCAGCCCCGGCCATTTCGTCTACACCGGCTACCCCATGTTCATGCCCTACCGGCCGGTAGTGCTGCCGCCGCCGCCGCCGCCGCCGCCCGCGCTGCCCCAGGCCGCGCTGCAGCCAGCGCTGCCGCCCGCACACCCTCACCACCAGATCCCCAGCCTGCCCACAGGCTTCTGCTCCAGCCTGGCGCAGGGCATGGCGCTCACCTCTACGCTCATGGCCACGCTCCCCGGCGGCTTCTCCGCGTCGCCCCAGCACCAGGAGGCGGCAGCGGCCCGCAAGTTCGCGCCGCAGCCGCTGCCCGGCGGCGGTAACTTCGACAAGGCGGAGGCGCTGCAGGCTGACGCGGAGGACGGCAAAGGCTTCCTGGCCAAAGAGGGCTCGCTGCTCGCCTTCTCCGCGGCCGAGACGGTGCAGGCTTCGCTCGGTGAGTCGGCGGCGCGCGCAGCCGGGACGAGGTGTAATAAAATGCCGTTTGGTTTTGCTTTCAGTCGGGGCTGTCCGAGGGCAAGGGAAAGACGAGTCAAAGGTGGAAGACGACCCGAAGGGCAAGGAGGAGAGCTTCTCGCTGGAGAGCGATGTGGACTACAGCTCGGATGACAATCTGACTGGCCAGGCAGCTCACAAGGAGGAAGACCCGGGCCACGCGCTGGAGGAGACCCCGCCGAGCAGCGGCGCCGCGGGCAGCACCACGTCTACGGGCAAGAACCGGCGGCGGCGGACTGCCTTCACCAGCGAGCAGCTGCTGGAGCTAGAGAAGGAGTTCCACTGCAAAAAGTACCTCTCCTTGACCGAGCGCTCGCAGATCGCCCACGCCCTCAAACTCAGCGAGGTGCAGGTGAAAATCTGGTTCCAGAACCGACGGGCCAAGTGGAAACGGGTGAAGGCAGGCAATGCCAATTCCAAGACAGGGGAGCCCTCCCGGAACCCTAAGATCGTCGTCCCCATCCCTGTCCACGTCAGCAGGTTCGCTATCAGAAGTCAGCATCAGCAGCTAGAACAGGCCCGGCCCTGAGGGTCCAGAAGGGCCAGGGCCTGGCACCCACCTGGAGAAGCCCCCGCACCCGAGGGAACCCATGGTGGACTCCACTGTGTTTGAAGCAACAAAGTCACAGCCCAGCTGTGGCCATCCCAAGCAAATTGAGAATATATTCACTAAATGGGCTTAAAAGACTGCTTTTGAAGGGGCTTACAGCCACACCAGAAGACACGCTAAATATTTATTATACTATCCTACTTTGTACATAAATATCTCTATAGACTGGATCTCAGCTGCAGTATTTTGAAAGTTATAGGACTTAATTACCCAGTAATTTCTCCACTCATTCCAGAAGAAAACAAAACCTCTGCTGTAATCTGCGCGGTTAGCAGCCACCTTTCCATACTTTTCCAAAGGTAAACGTGAAACCCAAGAACAAGCACTGGGGACCTTAGAAATCTATCTCCCCCTTTTGCACAGCCTAATCGATACCTAGTAGGCCGGCAAACTTCGGCCAGAGGAGGAGGTGGGTGCCCGGAGGAGGCAAGCGAGTGCGGGTATTGGTGGCTTTGCACAAACTCCTGATGCTCCAAATCGACTACAGCCAGGGAGGAAACGTCTTTCCTTTACAAATATCTCCGGCCCGAAAAGAAGCGGTGCTCGCCTGCCGGCAGAGTGGAGGGTCCATAAATCAGGCTCCGGGCGTTATCTGGCGACAGGAGCAAAAACCCAGCGAGCCCAGCCGGCTTCCCGGCAGCCCTCAGTCGGAGGCGGAGGCTGGCTGGAGCGCCCCCGGCCCCGGCACCTCCCCCTCCGGGCGGGGTCGAGGGGGCGGGACCCGGGCACCGCCCCACCCCAAGGACGCCCCGGTAGTCCGCACCACAAAGGGGGAAAACGGGAGAGGCTACGCAGGGGAGCTGGGAGTCGGTCTGCAAGGGACGGGGAGCTGCGCGCCTCCCCATCTCGGTGGGGCGTGCCTGGTCCCCAAGCCCACTCCTGTCCCAACCCCGGCCCTGCGCTCAGAGCCCTGTCCGCTCGCTGCCGGACCCCGAAGCGCGCCGCCAGATACTGCGGCGGACAGGCCCAGGGGCGTTCAGCGGGCCAGCGAGTGTGAGCGTGGTGCCACCAAGCCAGCAGCCCGAAGCGCGAGAGAAGCCGGGGCTTCGCCAGCCTCAGCCTTTCGAGTGGGGGAAGGAGGGGAGGCCGGTGAGCCGCTGCGATGCAGCGGCGCTCGGCCCTCGGCGAGGTTCTCAGCCGAAGAAGGGGAAGCGCGGCCCGCCATGGGTTAGTACTAATATTGACTTAATTTTTACTACTTACAGGCCGTCACCTCCCCACGGCGGAGGGGCCTGGGGACCAAGACCTCCACCCAAACTTCAGGCGCAGGGTGAAGGCTGGGAGCGACCGAGTCACCCTTTCCCGCCGCGTTCCCAACAGTTCCGGTGGCGGAAAATGGCCCAGACTTGGTTTTCGAGCCCAATAAAATAGAAGGGCCAGTCCTCCGAGGGCGTCGGCCGGCTCTGCGGGGCGCCGAGAGCCGCAGAGGCTCCTGGCCGCGCCCCGCCCAGCGCCATGAAGCCTGGCAGGGAGGGGATGGCGCCCGGGTCGCGCCCTGGCCTGGCGCGGGGGCCGCAAGGCCGGGATCCCGCCCGCCAGGAAGCGCTGAGTGCAGGTTGCCGGTGAGCGCCTGCTGCTCGGGGCAGGTACCCACTGGCCACACGACGCTGCTGCAGCATTCGAGGCCCGCAGGGACGCCGTCCCCCGACCCACACACCTGAGCCAGTCTGCGCGTGGCTGGGGGCGAAGAGTTTACCCGGGAAGGTTGGGGAGCTGCGGCCTCTGCCCCGCCGGCCCTGCGGGTCGGGGGAAGAGACCCTGGCACTCCCCGCAGATCCTGGAGTGCCCCCCATATCCCCTTCCACCATAACAGGTGTAACCCCACCCGCCTTCTCCAAAAGCCCATGGCAGGGATGAGGGGCAGAGGGACCCGAAGCTTTGACCGCACAAACCCGGCGGGAAAGCGAAGCCCACTAGGAACCGGAGGCCGCCGTCAGGAAGCCCCGCTCCTGGGACCGAGCTCCGGGCCCTCCCAGCCTCGAGGTCCTCGCCCTATGGAGGCACGAGGAGGAGAGGGCCCGAGCTCCCCAAGCTGGCCGATGCCGCCCTCCCTCCTGCTCCTCGGGGCGCTGACCCCCTCCCTCCCTAACCCCTGAGCCCCGGGGCGCCCCCGAGAGCCCGGCAGGGAGGCCAAGGCCCGGGAGACAGGCCGAGGGGAGGAAGATAAACAAGCAGCGCTTGATGGCCGCTGTCATCATGGCCGTCATCATGGCTTTCATTTGGCTGCCTAATGAGTCACATCACAGGCAGAGAGAAAAATTGTCAATCGCCCGGGCCCTAATGAATTTTTTTGCAAATTGTAATCAAGCCAGGCCGTCTCAGCTGGCTGATTAATGAGACCCACGAGGCTCGGCCAGCACCTCAGCTTTTTATTCCATCCCGTCCTCCCTGCACTAAATTAACAGCAACTTGTCTGAGCTTCAAATTAACTCCCAATGATTAATTCTGATGGGGGGGCCTGAAGAATAGCTTGTTCTAATAGGCTCTGGCCTGAGATGCTGTTGGAAATTAATACACTTCCCCTTTGGCTGCCGGCTTTAATCCAAGGTTGGGTTTTGACATCACTATATTTGTTGTTACAATAAATTCCACTTACATCTGCAGATCAAATAATTACACTTGGGAGCTCCTTGGACCTGCGCCCCCCAGCCGTGCACTGGGACGCCTCAGGGCTGCCTGCACCCCGCAGCCACCGACCCAGGCAGAGGTCGGAGGGGGGCCACAAGAACAGTCACTCCACCCAGTGACTGCCTTTGCTCCCTGGCAAGCCAGGCACCCCTGCCCCATTGGAGAACCCAAGGTATGCTGAAAATCCGCAGCCATCTCCCTGTTGGTCCTGGGCCTCAAGCAACTTCCCCTTCCAGAAGGAGCCCAGGACTACCTTCCCAGCAGCCGGGACCCACCTGCACTGGAAGCTGCTCAAATCCCAACCTGCGCTGGAATTTTCGAGACTTAGTGCATGCTTGTGCATCCAGCCTTTGCTTCCTGTCTTCAGCCCCCTGGGTGGTTCTTTCACAGATGCCTTGTCAGCTAAATGGAGAGCAGGGAGTGGCCCCCCCAGGCTTTTTTGAGCCCGGGTTTGCCTCGGAGGACATCCTGACTCTATGGCTGTCTGTGCGTCTGGCCTTCAGCCTAGGTGCTTGTACAAGCCTGGGCACATCGCTGGTACCTGCATTCCAAGACACCCTTTCTCTCAGGGTCAGCACCCTCTCCCTCTTGTTTCTGTTTGTTTGAGCTTAATGGGCTTAATTATTTCAGCTGCATCTGGTGAAGCTCGCACAGGGCTTCCAAGGCTGCTCCCTCCAGCCCCAGACCTGTCTGGAACAGAGTCCCATGTTATGCCCCATGGCGGGTGGTTCTAGGTGCACTGAAAGCCGGGAGTGACCTTCTAGCTTTCCGGCCTCAGGAGCCTTTGGATCACACTCTGGTTCTCACCTCGGGGCCTTCCTAGTCCCAAGTGGCTGGAGCCCACGCATTCAGCAGCGCGGGCAGCAGAGACCCTCTCGGGGCCCTCTTCTTTCCCCTGCTGGACTTCAGTGGCGGTGTGGCAGAGTGGCTCGCTTATGCCCAGCCGTGGCTTCCCAGGGAAGGAGGCTCCAGTGCACACACCTATTTCTGTCCCCAGAGACCCCAGGCATCTGCCCAGGCATGCACAGCCAGAGCAGGTGGCCTGCTCCGACCTTCTGGCCGCTGGGTCCTCCCAGGCAGCTTCAGCGCAGTGCTCAGGGCCCAGTTCCAGGGTAGCAGGGCTCTGGGGTCTTGGGGGAAGCTAAGGCCGGGGTTCTACAGGGACAGCCCAGACGAAGGGAGGTGGCATTCATCTTCATTTTAGGCCCTTAGGGTGTAAACAGGAGAAATATGATCTTGGTAACCAAACATGAATGCAAATCACACCGGCAGAGTAATAAAGCACCTGAAACCCCAACGCACATAAGCAACACCATATGTATGTAGACAACCTGCATAAATTATAAATTACATCATCAAAACCGATTGTCTATTTGAACAGTTCAGAAGTGGG